TGAACTTCAGCATCACCTAGAGGCCTTGTTAAAACACAAAGTTCTGAATCATAGATTCTGATTCAGGAGGTCTGGATGAGCCCTGAGAATTCAATTTCTAACAAGTTCCCCGGTGCAGCTGATGCTCCTGGTCTGGGAACCACACTTGGAGAAAAACTGATACAGGGCAAGGCAGGAGCCAAGCCCCTGACCTCCTAAGACGCGGTCTAGGGTGGTTATTATGTCAAGGAGACTAACGATGGAAATTTTCTGATCTTGGCAGGCCAGTGGGGGAGACACGCAGGAGGCCTGGAAGCCCCTGGAGCTGTGGTCTCTGGCTGCCACCCCCGGAGTCAAGCACAAACAGAAGTCAGCTGTGCTGCGCCCATCCCTGCGGCGCCGTGAAAGAAGGCGCAGGAGGAGGGAGCCCTGACACCTCCTCTCGGGCTGGGGCCCCACAGCGGCGAAAAGACGGAGGGAGTGATCGGGGGTCGCGGGGATCCTTCCGGGACGGGCCTCCGTCGGAGGAGCTCCGGAAAGCCGCCCTCCACCTCCGAGGCCCCGCCTGCGCGGGCGCTCCACTAGCGGTCGGGGTGGTGGCGGCGGCGGCGGCGGCGGCGGCGGCGCGGGGCGGGGCGCCGCGACCCCTGTCCCTCCCCTGGGCCGAGCGGCAGGCGCGCTCGCACCGCCCCCGCCCCCTCGTCGCAGTCGCTGCCGACCGGCTGGCTGGGCCTTGCGGCGTGAGGACCCCGGCGGCGCCGCAGTCCCGCGAGCCATGGCCCAGTCCGGCGGGGAGGCTCGGCCCGGGCCCAAGACGGCGGTGCAGATCCGCGTCGCCATCCAGGAGGCCGAGGACGTGGACGAGTTGGAGGACGAGGAGGAGGGGGCGGAGACTCGGGGCGCCGGGGACCCGGCCCGGTACCTCAGCCCCGGCTGGGGCAGCGCGAGCGAGGAGGAGCCGAGCCGCGGGCACAGGTAGGCGCGGCGGCTGGCCCGGGAGGTGGGCCCCGAGGGGGCGCCGGGCCGCGCGCGAGTTCGGGGCGCTGACTGCGCGCGACAACTCCTCGGGCAGAGGGGGTTGAGTCAGCCCCGCCGCCGGGGAAGCAGCTCCGGGCCGAGCCCCTGAGTCAGAACCGGCCCGTGGAGGCAGCCGGTGCCCCAGCCCGCAGCTTCGTCGCCCAACCGAGGCTCCCAGGGCTGGCGGCCGGGATCTGAGGGGCCTGGACGTGGGGATGTTCAGGGATCCAGGAGGAGGACTTTCACGGGCCATCCAAGCCACCCCCTCCTCTGGAGGAGGCCTCTTCTCTGTGGGCTCCCTCAAGACACCACCTCCCCATCGCCGCAAAGTCCATCCCTACCCGCCTTCCCCTCCCCTTGCGAGTGGTCCCGCTTACCCTTCACTGCCATCATCGCCCTGCCTTTCCCAGTCCTGCTGGCTGCGCTCAGTCTTTAGGTGGTAGCAGGCCAGGTACAGCGGACACTTGCTGATGGGGGATTCCAGGAGGTGGGATTTCAAGGTAATTTGAGACGGATAGAGGACTTGCTGCTTCCCTAACACCCGGTGTCTCCTTCTGGTCTCAGTGGCACCACTGCAAGTGGAGGTGAGAACGAGCGTGAGGACCTGGAGCAGGAGTGGAAGCCCCCGGATGAGGAGTTGATCAAGAAACTGGTGGATCAGATCGAATTCTACTTTTCTGATGAAAACCTGGAGAAGGACGCCTTTTTGCTAAAACACGTGAGGAGGAACAAGCTGGGATATGTGAGCGTTAAGCTACTCACATCCTTCAAAAAGGTGAGGCTTGGTTCTCAGAAGCTGCTTCAAGGATACTATTTCAGATTTGCTTTATGTTCTGCAGGTGAAACATCTTACACGGGACTGGAGAACCACAGCACATGCTTTGAAGTATTCAGTGGTCCTTGAGTTGAATGAGGACCACCGGAAGGTGAGGAGGACCACCCCCGTCCCACTGTTCCCCAACGAGAACCTCCCCAGCAAGATGCTCCTGGTCTATGATCTCTACTTGTCTCCTAAGCTGTGGGCTCTGGCCACCCCCCAGAAGAATGGAAGGGTGCAAGAGAAGGTGATGGAACACCTGCTCAAGCTTTTTGGGACTTTTGGAGTCATCTCATCAGTGCGGATCCTCAAACCTGGGAGAGAGCTGCCCCCTGACATCCGGAGGATCAGCAGCCGCTACAGCCAAGTGGGGACCCAGGAGTGCGCCATCGTGGAGTTCGAGGAGGTGGAAGCAGCCATCAAAGCCCATGAGTTCATGATCACAGAATCTCAGGGCAAAGAGAACATGAAAGCTGTCCTGATTGGTATGAAGCCACCCAAAAAGAAACCTGCCAAAGACAAAAATCATGACGAGGAGCCCACTGCGAGCATCCACCTGAACAAGTCCCTGAACAAGAGAGTCGAGGAGCTTCAGTACATGGGTGATGAGTCTTCTGCCAACAGCTCCTCTGACCCCGAGAGCAACCCCACATCCCCTATGGCGGGCCGACGGCACGCGGCCACCAACAAGCTCAGCCCGTCTGGCCACCAGAATCTCTTTCTGAGTCCAAATGCCTCCCCGTGCACAAGTCCTTGGAGCAGCCCCTTGGCCCAACGCAAAGGCGTTTCCAGAAAGTCCCCACTGGCGGAGGAAGGTAGACTGAACTGCAGCACCAGCCCTGAGATCTTCCGCAAGTGTATGGATTATTCCTCTGACAGCAGCGTCACTCCCTCTGGCAGCCCCTGGGTCCGGAGGCGTCGCCAAGCCGAGATGGGGACCCAGGAGAAAAGCCCCGGTACGAGTCCCCTGCTCTCCCGGAAGATGCAGACTGCAGATGGGCTACCCGTAGGGGTGCTGAGGTTGCCCAGGGGTCCTGACAACACCAGAGGATTTCATGGCCATGAGAGGAGCAGGGCCTGTGTATAAATACCTTCTATTTTTAATACAAGCTCCACTGAAAACCACCTTCGTTTTCAAGGTTCTGACAAACACCTGGCATGACAGAATGGAATTCGTTCCCCTTTGAGAGATTTTTTATTCATGTAGACCTCTTAATTTATCTATCTGTAATATACATAAATCGGTACGCCATGGTTTGAAGACCACCTTCTAGTTCAGGACTCCTGTTCTTCCCAGCATGGCCACTATTTTGATGATGGCTGATGTGTGTGAGTGTGATGGCCCTGAAGGGCTGTAGGACGGAGGTTCCCTGGGGGAAGTCTGTTCTTTGGTATGGAATTTTTCTCTCTTCTTTGGTATGGAATTTTTCCCTTCAGTGACTGAGCTGTCCTCGATAGGCCATGCAAGGGCTTCCTGAGAGTTCAGGAAAGTTCTCTTGTGCAACAGCAAGTAGCTAAGCCTATAGCATGGTGTCTTGTAGGACCAAATCGATGTTACCTGTCAAGTAAATAAATAATAAAACACCCAACTGGGAGTGCTGACTTTGAGGTTATAGATTGTGCCTGACAAAAGTCTGTGCCTGTCTGACAGAGCTGTGGGTGGTATGTCATGAGGCCCTGAGGAGCTTAGCAGAGACATCTTTCTTTTCTTTAAGAGAACATTTAAAAATTTTTTTATTTGTACACATTTATGGGCTACATGAGAAACTTTGTTACATGTTTATAATGCATAGTGATCAAGTCAGGGCATTTAGGGTTTCTCACTGTACCCCAGGGCAGCCCCAGGGCTCTCCTTGGGCTTCTGGCAGCCTGAGTGGTGTCTCATCACAGGGAATTTTACTGAGCAAAGGCAGCTTGGCGTATACTGAGGGTGTACAGTCCAGGACCCACAGCATTGATCTCACCTGGGAACTTATTAGAAATCCAGATTCTCAGGCCAACCCTAGGCCCACTGAATTAGAAAGTCTGGGAGAAAGGCCTGGAATTTGGGTTTTAACAAACGCTGCAGGTGATTCTGATGCACGCTGGAGAACCACTGGATGGACAAAGGCTGCAGGACTTGAGGTCAGTCCATTTGACCCCCAATCTCTCACTATTTTGTGACCTTGGGAAGGTTACTAAGCCCCGTGAACCTCATCATCTCCCTGTGAATTGCTTTGTTACGATGTCCATGTCTGGAATGCAGCTGGCCCTCCATAAATGTTAGCTCTCTTTCCTTCTCACTTGGGTTAATGTTTGTTATCATCAGGAGCTGCCTTGGTGTAGCAGAAAGAGCATTGGCCTAGATTCCAGTGTTGGCTTATGCTCTGGCTATTTGGCAGGATTTAATAGAGCTTGTTAATAATTATTGAACAGTGATTAGGTGCCAGGGACTATGCTAAGAGCTTTCCATGCATTATCTCATTTAATCTGCCCAAAAACTACAAGAGAAATGTTCAGGTATTATCTCTATTTTATTCCAGAAAAAAACAGACTTTACTTGGGTAATTAACTTGTCTAAGGCTTAACAGCTAAATTGGTAGAGTTGGGCTTGAAACTAGTGGTCTGGCTTTGGAGCCCACACTGTTTAACCACTAAGTGGTACTCAACATTTCTGATCTTTACTATCCATATTCAAAAAAGAATCCACCATAAAAGGTGCTAATATTTATTCAGCACCTTCCTACGTGCTAGGCATTGGGTTAGACACATTTCACTTACTCTCAGTGTCCATCATAAGGAATTATTATGCCAGTATCACACATGCAGCTGCTGAAGTAGGAAAATAATATCCCAAACTTGTGAAAATGGACAAAGATAGTATATCCTAAATGATATGGCTCTATACAAATTAGCAGGTGATTGTGATCTGGATAGTAAGATGCTTTGTCCCTTAAGATGCAGAAGAGTTCGTGTTAACTGGCAAATGCCTCCAGCAATGTTCTGGATTTGCCATTTCCAGCACTACCAGCTGTAGGTAGCCTGAAGGCTTGTGCCTAGACCACCAGGACTCCTGACCTTGGGCAATGTCAGGGCCCCCTCCAGCCCCGCCCTATGCTTCCCTCCCTGACTCTGCTCCCATCACCCCCTGCCTGCTCCTTCCCTGCAGCCACTCCACCTGCTCCTTGGCCATCGGGCCATCTGGGCTTCACCAGCTCTTCTTGGCCTGTGACATTCAAGGCTGTTCCACCCTATTATGCCTGTTACACAAGTCACAGCTCTATTTTTAGATTAACCCTCGTGGATCATAGTTACTTTTAAAAATACCTACACCCTCACCTTTACATGTGAATACAGATGAACTTGGCCTTCCTTTGGTCGTATTGCCCTGTGTGACATTATAAAAGAACCCTGAAGTGGGGGTCAGCAGATCTGAGGTCGAGTCGTGGCTTTTCTACTAAGCAACTGTGACCTTCAGCAAGTCATTTATTTTATTGGTTCACAGTTCTTCCCACAAACCAGTGGATAACAAGAAGATGTTCCTTAAATAAGGTCATATATGTGCAAGTGCTTTCTGAATGGAAAAGTGCTTTGCAGGCATTAGTCACTACTTATCCTGCTGTCTGATCATCACCTCCAAAGGCAAGCCTCCTTTTGCTGCAATTCTTAACCCTGGCCTCACATTAGAGTCACCTAAAGAGCTTTTAAAAACTGCCTATGGGGCTGGGCACGGTGGCTCACGCCTGTAATCCCAGCACTTCAGGAGACTGAGGCGGGCAGATCATGAGGTCAGGAGATTGAGACTATCCTGGCTAATGTGGTAAAACCCTGTCTCTACTAAAAATACAAAAAAATTAGCCGGGCATGGTGGCACGCACCTGTAATCCCAGCTACTTGGGAGGCGGAGGCAGGAGAATTGCTTGAACCTGGGAGGCGGAGGTTGCAGTGAGCCGAGATCACGCCGCTGCATTCCAGCCTGGGCAACAGAATGAGACTCCATCTCAAAAAAATAAAAATAAAAATAAACAAACCTGCCTATGGGCCAGGCATGGTGGCTCATGC